AATGTGAATGCATGCCCAGCCCTTACCAGGTGCGTGACCTTAGGAAATGCACTTGTCCTTTCTGTGCCTTAATTTTTTCACCAACCTGCTAATGTATGTTCCTCAGTGAAAATTTAAAAAAAAAAAAGTTAAAAAAACTAGGAAGCAATGAGTTTCCATAGAGTTACTTCCCAAGGAACAAGGTTACGCGCTTCGGGAGAGAGCCGATGAAACATCAAACGCAGCATCCTACACAGCCCCTATCCACCGTCCCCAAACCTGCAGAGCTCAAAGTAAACGCGGAAGGGTTAACAAGCAGCTTGGTCCAGGGCGCCGCCCGAAGTGACTGACTCGGCCTGACCCGGTTGGAGGAGTCGCCGAAATAACACGAGTGCAGGGTCTCCAAGACGGCGAGAGTTTCCAGGTCACTCCAGCTCAGAGAACAGCAGAGGCTTTCGGACTATCAAGTCAGTGCCGTGTGCCTGTCACGGCCTGTGCCGCTCAACGAGGAAACCGACGCACCGAGAAGGACGCAGCCGGCCGAGAGCAGCGTGGGGTCCAGATCCTGCCTTCCGGCTCCCCGTGCGCCCCCCGCTTACCTTCCTGAGGGCCCGTGCGCGAGACACCCCGGGCAGTCCCACGTCGTGGCGCGTCTTCCGGCCCAGGATCTGGAACTTCTGCCTGTTAACTTTCACCTCGAACGGATTGGAGTTGGCCTTCGCCGGGCCCCCTCGCGCTCCCGCCGGCGCCCCGGAGGCCTTCCTTCGCGCCCCGACCTTCTTCGCCTTCGCCATGGCGCGCGCCCCGCTGCGCCCAAGGGCCCGAGACCCGAAGAGAGACAGGCGCGCGCTACCCTAAGACACGTGCCGGGCCGCGGAACCGCTTCCTCGTCTCGCGAGAACAGCGCAGCACCTCCGACTCGCGAGAAGTAAACACCGCGCCCGCAGGCTCGGCTTACTCGCCGATAGGCTCAGCGACTACAACTCCCAGCAGGCCACGCGCCGCGGCCCGCCGTGTACTCTTGGCGCAGGGCCTTCTGGGAGCTGTAGTGCCCCGGCCGCGGCGGCGAGGGGCGCTCCCTCTTCAGCTAAGCCGTTAGCGCCGAGCCCGCCCGGGAGCGGGTCGCCGGCCGCGGCGGGCGCCCCTGCCAGTGAGCCCCTGTCCGAAGTGAGCCACGGCATTGACTCGGGGCTGCCCGGGGGCAGGGCACTGAGGAGGGAGTTGCGCGCGCGAGGCGAGGGCGATGGGGCCAAGAAGAACCGGGGCGATAGCGCGGCAGCGGTGACAGCTGGGACCCGCCGCGGTCGGGCTGCCCCCTCCCCTCGCCCCGACCGCTCCCCTGCTGGTGAGGGCCTGCGGAGGCGGCGGCGGCGGCGCCCTTGGTGGCAGTGGTGGCGGCGGAGCAGCCTCCCGGGATCGTGTCCGGAGCTCGAGGAGAGGGTGGTGCCCGGCGAGCTATGCACGGGGGCGGCGGCGTCTCCTCCTGTTCCGCCTCCTCAGTCTCCTCGGTCTCGCAGAATCCGCCGGCGGCGGCGGCGCCAGGACATGGAGCTCGAGAACATCGTGGCCAACTCGCTGCTGCTGAAAGCGCGTCAAGGTGGGTGCGCGGCAGGCGCCCCCGACCCCCCCAAAGGAAATTGCCTTTTTTCTCCCAAATTCAGGAGGATATGGCAAAAAAAGTGGTCGTAGTAAAAAATGGAAGGAGATACTGACACTGCCTCCTGTCAGCCAGTGCAGTGAGCTTAGACATTCCATTGGTGAGTAAATAGTGCCTACTAATGCTTGGATGTTGTTTGCTTCTTATCCCTTTGCTTCACCCAGAAAAGGATTATAGCAGTCTTTGTGACAAGCAACCGATAGGAAGACGTCTCTTCAGGCAGTTCTGTGATACCAAACCCACTCTAAAGAGGCACATTGAATTCTTGGATGCAGTGGTGAGCAGTTTATCTCCATATTGAGCAACCACTGTTCTTTCTTTTCTTCCATCTCTCCAATCAGGCAGAATATGAAGTTGCCGATGATGAGGACCGAAGTGATTGTGGACTGTCAATCTTAGATAGATTCTTCAATGATAAGGTGTGTTTTCTTCTTTAGAATAAAAATTTGTAATGGTTATGTATTTGGTTTGTACTGTATTAAGTTGGCAGCCCCTTTACCAGAAATACCTCCAGATGTTGTGACAGAATGTAGATTGGGACTGAAGGAGGAGAACCCTTCCAAAAAAGCCTTTGAGGAATGTACTAGGTAAGTGGTTCATGCTGAGCCCTGCATATATTAATGTATATAATTTTAAAAAATCTTTTTCTAGAGTTGCCCATAACTACCTAAGAGGGGAACCATTTGAAGAATACCAAGAAAGCTCATATTTTTCTCAGTTTTTACAATGGAAATGGCTGGAAAGGTATGTACTGATTTTAAACTTGATAAAAGCCAGAGACCTGAAACTTGTTTTTCTCATTGATTAGGCAACCCGTAACAAAGAACACATTTAGACATTACAGAGTTCTAGGAAAAGGCGGATTTGGAGAGGTGAGTAACGGGAGCCAGTTCATAGCAGCGCTAATTAAATCATGTCTTATGTTTGCTTTTAAAGCAGTCCCCTGTGGGGTGTGCAGTGGATGGGAGTTGGAAGAAACAGCAGCCTAATGTTGATGACACAGAGGCACGGGGACCAGAACCTGAGGCTCATGATACTATTTTTTCCACTTTTGTATGTTGGAAATTTTTCATGACATAAAGTTAATAAACCTCCTTTATTTTGCTGTTTAAACTAGGTTTGCGCCTGTCAAGTGCGAGCCACAGGAAAAATGTATGCCTGCAAAAAGCTACAAAAAAAAAGAATAAAGAAGAGGAAAGGTGAAGCTATGGCTCTAAATGAGAAAAGAATTCTGGAGAAAGTGCAAAGTAGATTCGTAGTAAGTGTCTCCTCTTAGTCTTCACTGTGCATGTGTTCTGTTTTTATGATGTTGCTGTCTTTAGGTTAGTTTAGCCTACGCTTATGAAACCAAAGATGCCTTGTGCTTGGTGCTCACCATTATGAATGGAGGGGATTTGAAGTTTCACATTTACAACCTGGGCAATCCCGGCTTTGATGAGCAGAGAGCCGTTTTCTATGCTGCAGAGCTGTGTTGCGGCTTGGAAGATTTACAGAGGGAAAGAATTGTATACAGGTAAGAACGGTGCTACCTAATGGAGCCTGCAAATAATTGGGCCTTTTGTTGTTGTTTCTTGTAGAGACTTGAAGCCTGAGAATATTCTCCTTGATGATCGTGGTAAGTGGGCAAGCCTTTCACATCTAATGGGTTGACCTGTGTAATAACATATTTGAACACACAGGACACATCCGGATTTCAGACCTCGGTTTGGCCACAGAGATCCCAGAAGGACAGAGGGTTCGAGGAAGAGTTGGAACAGTCGGCTACATGGGTTCGTGAGAGGCTTTCGGCGTCCTTGTCCTTCTTAATTTCCATTTCCTGTATTTGTTATGTAGCACCTGAAGTTGTCAATAATGAAAAGTATACGTTTAGTCCCGATTGGTGGGGACTTGGCTGTCTGATCTATGAAATGATTCAGGGACATTCTCCATTCAAAAAATACAAAGAGAAAGTCAAATGGGAGGAGGTCGATCAAAGAATCAAGAATGATACCGAGGAGTATTCTGAGAAGTTTTCAGAGGATGCCAAATCTATCTGCAGGATGGTAAGTCAGGCTCTGTAGAGGCTGGGAAATGGGCTCAAGTGGGTTGCATTTCTGCCTCTTGCAGTTACTCACCAAGAATCCAAGCAAGCGGCTGGGCTGCAGGGGCGAGGGAGCGGCTGGGGTGAAGCAGCACCCCGTGTTCAAGGACATCAACTTCAGGAGGCTGGAGGCAAACATGCTGGAGCCCCCTTTCTGTCCTGATGTAAGTGCATTGCCAGGACGAGCAGGGCCCTATCTCAGAGGCTGCCCCTGTTCTTGCTACACAGCCTCATGCCGTTTACTGTAAGGACGTCCTGGATATCGAGCAGTTCTCGGTGGTGAAAGGGATCTACCTGGACACCGCAGATGAAGACTTCTATGCTCGGTTTGCTACCGGGTGTGTCTCCATCCCCTGGCAGAATGAGGTACTGCCCTTCCAGCACAGCCGCTTTACGTTGGCTTCTCTGTCCTGTTATTCTGTGCATGCAGATGATCGAATCTGGGTGTTTCAAAGACATCAACAAAAGTGAAAGTGAGGAAGCTTTGCCATTAGATCTAGACAAGAACATACATACCCCGGTTTCCAGACCAAACAGAGGCTTCTTCTATAGACTCTTCAGAAGAGGGGTAAAAAGACTTAAAAACTAATATATGTGTGTGGTACTTTTTCTGTTTGCGATGGCTCCTACAGGCAGTTTTATACAGTCTGAGAGCCACATGGTGCTAGGTGGAGGCCAGCCAGAACAATGAGAACACCCTCGCAGTGAGGTTTGTTGCTGGGATGAAGACTGTTCTGATCCAAAACAGGACTACCTTCCAGCATTTACAAACAGGTTCCCGTGTCGCTGACAAAATAGTTTACACTGGGCTCAGAAATCGGCATCCTGTGGAACCTTCGTCAGATGGCACTCACAGTGCATCTCTCCCTGCTCTGGCTCTTAGACTCACCTCCTTCGCCCGCTGCACGGGGAAAGTGGATTCCTTTTTGAAAAGGGAATCCTGGCTGGGTGCGGTGGCTCACGCCTGTAATCCCAGCACTTTGGGAGGCCGAGGCAGGTGGATCACCTGAGGTCAGGAGTTTGAGA